AATATCAAATATCAGAATAGGTTACCATGCAGGAGGTACTGAGTACTTAAAAGGGTGGGGAATGCAATGAACATAAAAGCTGGTACCAAGGGGAGGAGGAGACAGTGATGAATTAAAACATTATCTTAACTAATCCAAGTGCTGGTCTTCAATACTTTCATGTGTATAGACAAAGAGAAACTGCAGAGATTTCTCACAACCTCTGTGTCCATTTTATGCATGTATCTTAGCAGAAACACTGGTGAAATCCCTCCAAAACATATTTATTAGGCATGGAAAAAGCCTTACATGACAGGTGGCATAGGCTCCTTATGAAATCATTGCAGGATGGGAAGCCATTTAGGGCTTCATAATTGTGAAAGATTGTATAGAAACTGAGGCACTTAAATAGCAGTAAGCATGAGAAAATGTGGTAGATAATGGTGGTGATTCTATTTCTTGTGAAAGTCCACTTACTCTAGTCTGCTACAGTTGTGGGCTTTCCGATTTCACATACCCCAGTCTCTATATTCTCTCAATCCACAGCCTACCTCAACTAAGTCCGTCCCAGGCACCTCTTACTGCAGTGATAATCCATCTGTTAATCATGTTTTCCTCTTATGTCTACTTTCTGTCAGAGAATTGTGGGTGCAAACTGGGAAGGGAAGGAAATTATAAGAATATGTATAAGTACAAATGGAATATGTTGGAAATGAGGAATAGTTAATATCACAGGTCATTTAAACACCTGATGAATTTCATGGATAGTCAGGAATCTTGTTCTTACCTAATCTGTTAATTTTAGATCAGACATTACACTGAAAGTATTGATGATGGGTTTAAATCAGGTTGCAGCTCACATGTTGTGATAATATTATGTTGATTTTTTGTTTTTAATATGTGAGGAACAGAATAACTGTATACTATTTATTCATAGTGACATTGCAATATTGATTTTAGTACATATTATTATCTTCATAATCACAATTTCCTCCCCATTTTCTTAGTTCTCATAATTTTAGCCACAGCCCAGTTGGCTGGACCAATGGATGGAGAGAATCACTCAGTGGTATCTGAGTTTTTGTTTCTGGGACTCACTCATTCATGGGAGATCCAGCTCCTCCTCCTAGTGTTTTCCTCTGTGCTCTATGTGGCAAGCATTACTGGAAACATCCTCATTGTGTTTTCTGTGACCACTGACCCTCACTTACACTCCCCCATGTACTTTCTACTGGCCAGTCTCTCCTTCATTGACTTAGGAGCCTGCTCTGTCACTTCTCCCAAGATGATTTATGACCTGTTCAGAAAGCGCAAAGTCATCTCCTTTGGAGGCTGCATCGCTCAAATCTTCTTCATCCACGTCGTTGGTGGTGTGGAGATGGTGCTGCTCATAGCCATGGCCTTTGACAGATATGTGGCCCTATGTAAGCCCCTCCACTATCTGACCATTATGAGCCCAAGAATGTGCCTTTCATTTCTGGCTGTTGCCTGGACCCTTGGTGTCAGTCACTCCCTGTTCCAACTGGCATTTCTTGTTAATTTAGCCTTCTGTGGCCCTAATGTGTTGGACAGCTTCTACTGTGACCTTCCTCGGCTTCTCAGACTAGCCTGTACCGACACCTACAGATTGCAGTTCATGGTCACTGTTAACAGTGGGTTTATCTGTGTGGGTACTTTCTTCATACTTCTAATCTCCTACGTCTTCATCCTGTTTACTGTTTGGAAACATTCCTCAGGTGGTTCATCCAAGGCCCTTTCCACTCTTTCAGCTCACAGCACAGTGGTCCTTTTGTTCTTTGGTCCACCCATGTTTGTGTATACACGGCCACACCCTAATTCACAGATGGACAAGTTTCTGGCTATTTTTGATGCAGTTCTCACTCCTTTTCTGAATCCAGTTGTCTATACATTCAGGAATAAGGAGATGAAGGCAGCAATAAAGAGAGTATGCAAACAGCTAGTGATTTACAAGAGGATCTCATAAATGATATAATAAGCCCTTCTCATTAAACATGA